GAATGGAAAATAAATTATTTAAAATGGAAAATAAAATGACCGGAAGCAGGGAGGACAAGATGCTAGTGTTTGTTGCTTTGAATTGAAGAACCCAAGGGTACTTTTTATATTACTCTTGGTACTTTTCCCTAGTACCATCCACCCCCCACAGGGCTGTCTTAGGGATTAATTTAGATACTATAGAGTGCTGAGCATAGCATCTAACCCACAGTAAAGCCCAAACTATTGGCCAGGTGTGGTGGCTCACGCCTGTAATCCCAGCACTTTGGGAGGCCAAGGCAGGTGGCTCACTTGAGGTCAGGATTTCAAGACCAGCCTGACCAACATGGTGAAAGCCCATCTCTAATAAAAATACAAAAATTAGCCAGGCCTGGTGGAGTTCACCTGTAATCCCAGCTACTCGGGAGGCTGAGGCACGAGAATCGCTTGAACCTGGGAGGCAGAGGTTGCAGTGAGCCGAGATCGAGCCTCTGCACTCCAGCCTGGGTGACAGAGCGAAACTCCATGTCAAATAAATAAATGCCCGAACTCTCAGCTTCTCCCATCACCCCATCCCCCAAGTCCAGACCATCCCTTCTAAGCTGGTCTCCACTAGGAGGTCCTGATGGTCTCCCTTTCCCTAACCAGGCTGGGGGCTCCCTGAGAAATAGCCAGAGGAGCCCCATCACCAGGACAGGGAGTGGCGCCTCAAAGGGCTGGGAGTGAATGACTCCACCCAGGGCCTGGCTAGCAGTGCGCGCCCAGTAATTATTCTTTCGAGCCATTAACTGAGTACACACAAGCGTGGCCCAGATAGTGAGGCTATCCCACCCAGCCAGGAAGAAGCTTGGCCAAACGTGGGGCACTAAGAGAGGCAATTTCTTGGCCAAGGGAGCCCCATCCTCTCCATTGCACCACCGATTTGATGGGGTGTTACAGGCCTCTCCAGGAGGGGCAGAGGTGCTCCTTTCCTCGCAGGCCCCTCCCTCTCCCTCCAGGCGGCAGCTAGGCGATGGAATGTTGTGTGGTCGGTTGCCAGGCAACCAGAGCCTGCTGGTGGCTGCCTTCTGGGCCGAGCTGAGCAGGCTTCCACACCACGCTCCACAGAACCCCCAGGGTCTCCTAAGCTTGTGCAAAACTCCAGCTGGTGGAAAGAAAGCTGGGGCAACTGCCAGAAGGATGGCGGTGCCCTGGGAGGAATATTTCCGACTGGCTTTGCAAGAGAAACTGTCTACGTGAGTGGGACGTAGAGGGAGGGAGGGCTAGATTCACCCCCACCTCCTACTTGAGCCTCTTCAGAAAGCTGCCAGAGCAGGCTGAGGATCATGTCCCACCAGTACTGCGTCTCCTGGAGAAGAGGCAAGAGCTGGTAGATGCAGACCAGGCCCTGCAGGCCCAGAAGGAGGTGAGCCCCCACTACTGTAACGAGGTGGTGAGACCCACACAGACAACCCACTCCTCACCCCCAGGTGTTCCGCACCAAGACGGCAGCCCTGAAACAGCGTTGGGAACAGCTGGAACAAAAGGAGCGGGAGCTAAAGGGATCGTTCATCCGCTTTGACAAGTTTTTGCAGGTAGGTGGAGCCTCCTGGGGGGGAGGCGGGGCGAAGGTCGTCTTCTCCCCACCGTACTCCCCAGGACTCCGAGGCCCGGCGCAATCGCGCGCTGCGGAGGGCGGCGGAGGAGAGGCACCAGGCGGGCCGTCGGGAGGTGGAGGCGCTGCGTCTGTGGACCCAGCTCCAGGAGCTACGGCGGGAACACGCGCGGCTGCAGCGCCGGCTTAAGCGCCTGGAGCCCTGCGCGCGCCTGCTGGAGCAAGCGCTGGAGCTGCTGCCCGGGGTGAGTCCGGGGCAGGAGGCTGGGAGCTCGGCCATGTGAGTCCCTTCCCCGCCCCCGACTCTAGTTCCAAGAGGTTCCGGAGCTGGTGGCGCGCTTCGACGGCCTGGCCGAGACGCAGGCGGCGCTGAGGCTCAGGGAGCGCGAGCAGCTCGCGGAGCTGGAGGCGGCGCGAGCGCGGCTGCAGCAGCTGCGGGACGCCTGGCCGGACGAGGTGCTCGCACAGGGCCAGCGGCGGGCACAGCTGCAGGAGCGCCTGGAGGCTGCCAGGGAGCGTACGCTGCAGTGGGTACGACCCGCCCTAGGTGGGGGGCGCTCCGGCCATAATTGGGAGTGGGGCGGGTGTTCTCCAGGAATCCAAGTGGATTCAGATTCAGAACACAGCAGCGGAGAAGACTCTGCTCCTGGGACGCAGCAGGATGGCTGTGCTCAACCTGTTCCAGCTAGTGTGCCAGCATCAGGGGCAGCCTCCCACCCTGGACATCGAGGACACGGAGGGACAGCTAGAGCACGTGAGGACCCCTCTTTATGGCACCTCCAGCCCCGATTCCCATTCCTGTTCTGCCCAATGGCCAGGATTCCAACCGAATGCCAAGATCTGGGTCCTGGGAATCCGCTTCGCCCCTCCTAGTTGGTTGGATGCATCGATGCCACTGTTCTTCCAAGCCTGGCCTGTTACCTTGTGGCACATGAGACTAGCAGAAACACAGGCTTGATGTAAACAGGCAAAAGTCAGTGCCTTTTCTTTTAGTCCAACTGGAGTAGTGGAAATTAAGAAGAAACAAAATCTGTAACCGGTTGTAATTAATTCGTTGTAAACACCACTGCACTAGGACCAGACCATCTCTTTTCAAAATCAACTCTCTGCCCGTCAAGGAGAAAGGCTCCACGGAGGGACATGATGCCTTTTCCCACCTCCCCTAACACTCCCTGGCCTCCGGGCCTGGGACTCACACTGTCCTGCGGCTGCCAGAATTCAGTAACAGCTTCATTTGTTCATTGCATTATTTTTCCAGTTGCCCCCTAGTTATGACAAGGGGTAACTATTTTTTTCCATTTTTGGTGGAGATAAAAAGTTTCCTTCTCAGCTGTTGATACGGTGATGAATATGAGGGGGAGCCCACAGATGGTTGTAAGTTCACCCTCAAGTTCTAGTTTTTACAATGGATCCATGGTATTTATTAAGTTCATATTCATAAAGAAGTTAATTAAAACAAAAGGAGAGCCACCCACGGAGATAAGAGTAGGTCACAAACCAATGAATATGACTGATCCAGTTACAAGAAAATAAAGCTGATTGATGTAAATGAAAATACTAATTGGATAGTGCAGGTGACAGCAGCGAGGAAGCTGTGAAGGTGTCTGCTCACGCAGCAGTTGGGAAGGTTGGCCTGAGGCTTTCAAAACCCAGAACGGTTTAGGATCTCAGTCACCACCTCTGGGAACCACCATCATCACTGTTCTTTTAATGAGGGGATCTCCAGTCCCCGCCCTACCTTTCGGCCTCCCCCGCGTGTTGAGGGGTGGGGGCTGGACAGTGACTCTGGGGCTGGGATGTGACTTCGTGCTGGGCCCCCCCAGGTGAAGCTGTTCATGCAGGACCTCTCTGCCATGCTGGCCGGCCTGGGTCAGGCTGAGCCTGCAGCCCCTGCCTCCTAGCCCTGACACAGGTGAGCAGCGGGAGAGGGAACCCCTGAGAGACCCTGAGATAGGAGGGCCCACATTTCCAATGGGGTGTGGACTGAGTGGCTCTTCCTGAATCCGTTTCCTCATTGGGAAGATGGGAGGGCTGTGCCTGTTCAGAGTGCTGTGGGCCTGCCATGAGGGGCACATAGCAAGCACTCCATAAATGCAGGCCCTGATGAGGAGGTGATGGGAAGGTCAAGGGGCTATGTGTGGGGCAACTGCCTCTAAAATGAGATCAGACCAGGCCCTCCCTGCCAGGGTGGTTGGGGCATGAAAAAAAACTCTTTGTCAGGTCTCAGAACAGGGTCCATGCTAGATGAGAGATCACCAAGGCCCCCTCCACTATGGACTCTGCCAGGTGAGGGGCCCAGCCTGAGAATCCAGCTGCTGGGGCTGCCCTTGACCTTCTCAGAACCTCAAACAGGGGGTGGGTGGCAAGAAGACAGAGGACAGGCCAGGTTCTGACCTCCAGGTGTGGAGGGGCCGCGTTAACCTCTTCATAGCCAGAGGGGAGCAGCTGTGTCCTTGCCCCCTGGGCTGGGCATCCTGTTCCCCTCCCCCAGCCCACTCCCAGCTGCAACCATGTCCAGTGGGAGGAAGGGGGACCAACTCCCGCCTCTGGCACCTGGTTTGTGCTCTGAGCTTCACTTTCCTCATCGCTAAATGGACAAGGCAGCAGAACTCACCCTCAGGAGACCCGCAACTCCTCTGCCACGTTAGCTGGGATTTTAGTACCTGGGTCTCTCCATTCCAGTTCCCCAAGTAGACCGCACTCCTGGCCACCAGCAGTGCTCAATAAAGATTTATTACATTAAAAATTCCATTGCCAAACCCTGAGGCACTCAGGGCT